AGGACCCTGGAGCCTGGACCATGGATGGAATTCTCCAGTTGACCTTTTCCCTGTTAAGTGGAGTGGGACAGGGTGGGTTGGGTGCCTGGCTCTACAGATGGTAACTGGGCTTCAGCCTTACCAATTCCTGGGGGAGGCAGGGCACCCTCTCAGTGGAGGGTTGTTACCTCTCAGGCACCGCCAAATACAATTGGCCATCTCCTGCTCTCTTTTGGGGCTGGACTGTGGATCCCTGCTGCCCCTAAACAGAAGTCATAACCCATATCTCCCCGGACCACAAGGCCTGTCCACTAGAATCTCTGCATCCCGATTTAGGAAGTGGAAGGCGGGTACTGCTCACCACCAGGCCGCTGGGGTCCACAAAGCCTGCTCCAGCCTAGAACCCCAGGTGGATGTGCAAGTGTTTTACTTATCCCTTGAGGGTTAAAATCACGGGAATCCTTTCTCTTTTGAGGTTAGGTCAGACGCCATAAATGATCCAGAACCCCTGGAGCGGGGGCTGATGGAGGGGGTCCCTCTCTTGTCTCTGATCCCAGAGCGACTTTCCTCTTGACTTCGTGGGGGCCTCCCTTGGATCCCTGTCCTCCTTCCTCTCTCCGCTCCCTCTGTCCGTCTCTCCCGGAGCCGGAGCCGGGCTCTGGGTCTCTGGTCTCCTCTGAATTTCTCTCTCTCTCCCTCCACCTCGGCGTTCTGGCCCTAGGAGCGTCTCTCTCCAGCGCTGTCTAATAGTCTGTGCGCCCCTCTCCCAGTCCAGGGCCCCGTCTCTGGCCCGCAGTGTCTCGGGCTGTCTCCGCGTCTCTGAGCCCCTGGGCTGCCGCCCCTCGCGCGCTGCGGTGGCCGCGCGGGCCGGAGCGGAGCGGGCTGGAGCGCGGCGGCCACGGCCCGGGGCGGGGGTGCGGGCCCGCGGGGGCGGCGTTGGGCGCCTTCCTTCGTCAGTCCCTCCCCGGCGGCGCGGGGGGTGGGGTGGGGGGGGGGCGCGGCCGCCGCTCGGCGCCTTTAAGGGAGCGGGAGGGAGCGGCGAGGCGGCGGCGGCTGCGGTGGCGGCAGCCGAGGCGAGCGGGGCGGGGGCGCGGGCGCGGCGCTCGGAGTCCGTTCGGGGCCGGAGGCGGTCGGGGCCGGGCCCGGGAAGCGCGAGGAGCGCGCGTAGCGCCGCCGGAGCCCGCCGCCCGGGACATGGCCAAGGCGGGCCGTGCAGGTGAGGGCGGGCGCGGGGAGGGCAGGGCCGGGGGCTTGGTTAACAGATGTGTTCCCTTTAACAGGTGGTCCTCCCCCGGGCGGCGGTGCCCCCTGGCACCTTCGAAATGTCCTCAGTGACTCTGTGGAGAGCTCAGATGATGAATTCTTTGATGCCAGAGGTGAGTGAACCCCAGTCTCATATCACTGGCTGCTGCTTCTGCTCACCGCTGCTTCTTCCCACAGAGGAGATGGCTGAAGGGAAGAATGCCATCCTCATTGGGATGAGCCAGTGGAACTCCAATGACCTCGTGGAGCAGATCGAGACCATGGGGAAACTGGACGAGCATCAAGGTGAGACTCTGCTTCTCTCATGACCAGGATGTGATCTGCTCATGTTTCTTTTCTTTTTCTGCAGGAGAAGGGACCGCGCCGTGCACATCCAGCATCCTCCAGGAGAAGCAGCGTGAGTCAAGCCTGACCCTGTGGGGTCATTTCGAGATGCTGAGCTCCCCTCTTTCCCTCTGCAGGAGAACTGTACCGGGTTTCCTTGAGAAGACAGAGGTTCCCAGCCCAGGGAAGCATCGAGATCCACGAAGACAGCGAGGTAGGCTGGGCTTCGGAGGGTGTCTGGGCTCATCTCTCTGTATTCCAACCGCCTTGGCTCTCAGGAAGGCTGCCCGCAGCGCTCCTGCAAGACACATGTCCTCCTGCTGGTCCTGCATGGGGGAAACATCCTGGACACGGGTGCCGGGGACCCGTCCTGCAAGGCAGCCGACATCCACACCTTCAGCTCCGTGCTGGAGAAGGTCACACGAGCCCATTTCCCTGCTGCCCTGGGCCACATCCTCATCAAGTTCGTCCCCTGTCCTGCCATCTGCTCTGAGGCTTTCTCGCTTGTCTCTCAGTGAGTCCATTTCTGCTTGTTTGAACTGGTTGGGCTGGGCTCACCTTGGGCCCCCTGTCTGCAGCCTGAACCCCTACAGCCACGATGAGGGCTGCCTCAGCAGCAGCCAGGACCACGTCCCTCTGGCCGCCCTTCCCCTGTTGGCCATCTCCTCCCCGCAGTACCAGGATGCTGTCGCCACCGTCATCGAGCGAGCCAACCAGGTCTACAGAGAGTTCCTGAAGTCCTCTGATGGGATTGGCTTCAGTGGGCAGGTAGGACAGCCTGCCCTCTCCTCCTCTCCCCTCAGGCCTGCAGTCCCAGCTGCATCTCTTCCAGGTGTGTCTCATCGGGGACTGTGTGGGGGGCCTCCTGGCCTTCGATGCCATCTGCTACAGTGCGGGGCCCTCAGGGGACAGCCCTGCCAGCAGCAGCCGGAAGGGGAGCATCAGCAGCACCCAGGTACAGCCGGGGGACAGGACCGCGGGAGGGGTTTTTCTCTCCTGTCCCCTGTTCGGTCCCAAAGGACACCCCAGTCGCGGTGGAGGAAGATTGCAGCCTGGCCAGCAGCAAGCGTCTCAGCAAAAGCAACATTGACATCTCCAGTGGGTTGGAGGATGAGGAGCCCAAGAGGCCGTTGCCGCGGAAACAGAGCGACTCCTCCACCTATGACTGCGAGGCCATCACCCAGCACCATGCCTTCCTCTCAAGGTAGCCCCTCCCTGTCCAGAAGCAAGAAGACCCTGCCCTGCCCTGCGTCCTCCTCCCTCCGCAGCATCCACTCCAGCGTGCTAAAGGATGAGTCTGAGACCCCGGCGGCTGGGGGGCCGCAGCTCCCTGAGGTCAGCCTGGGCCGCTTTGACTTCGATGTGTCCGACTTCTTCCTCTTCGGCTCGCCACTGGGCCTGGTCCTGGCCATGCGGAGGACGGTGCTGCCTGGGCTGGACGGTAGGGATGGTGTGGGCTGGGGCCTGAGGTGCGTGGCTTCCCTCTGTCTTCCCACTCACCCCAGGCTTCCAGGTGCGTCCTGCCTGCAGCCAGGTCTACAGCTTCTTCCATTGCGCAGACCCCTCTGCCTCACGGCTCGAGCCACTGCTGGAGCCCAAGTTCCACCTGGTGCCGCCTGTCAGCGTGCCTCGCTACCAGAGGTTCCCACTGGGCGATGGGCAGTCCCTCCTCCTCGGTAGGTTCTTGGGGGTGGGAGAGAGTGTGCTGGACTCAGCCTGACCTTGAAATTCCCCCTCCAGCTGATGCCCTACACACCCACAGCCCCCTCTTCCTGGAGGGCAGCTCCCGGGACAGCCCGCCACTTCTGGATGCCCCTGCCTCGCCCCCTCAGGCCTCGAGGTTCCAGCGCCCAGGACGGAGGATGAGCGAGGGGAGCTCCCACAGCGAGAGCTCGGAGTCCTCGGACAGCATGGCACCCGTGGGTGCCTCCCGCAGTGAGTGAGGTCCTTTTGGGGCCCTGCCTGGACACGCATCCTCACCTTCCTCTCCGACCCACAGTCACAGCCAAGTGGTGGGGAAGCAAGAGGATCGACTATGCCCTGTACTGCCCTGATGTCCTCACGGCCTTCCCCACCGTGGCCCTGCCCCACCTCTTCCACGCCAGTTACTGGGAGTCCACAGACGTGGTGGCCTTCATCCTGAGACAGGTACTGCTGCCGCAGTCGCGGGCCTGCCCACACCTGACCGGGGCCCTGCTCGGCTCTTGGCTAGGTAATGCGCTATGAGAGCGTGAACATCAAGGAAAGCGCCCGCCTGGACCCTGCAGCACTGAGTCCTGCCAACCCCCGGGAGAAGTGGCTTCGTAAGCGGACTCAGGTCAAGCTGAGGGTGCGTGCATGCTCAGTTCGCATGTGGCTGGGAGGGCTGAGCCAGCTTCTTTCTGTCCTTCCAGAATGTCACGGCTAATCACCGGGCCAATGATGTGATTGCTGCTGAAGATGGCCCCCAGGTCCTGGTGGGGCGGTTCATGTACGGGCCCCTCGACATGGTGGCTCTGACTGGAGAGAAGGTACCTGGGGCTGGGCCTCCCCTCCTCAGCCACAGGGAGTCCCTGACCCCCTTCACTGCCGCAGGTGGACATCCTAGTAATGGCAGAGCCATCCTCAGGCCGCTGGGTACACCTGGACACAGAGATCACCAACAGCAGTGGTCGCATCACATACAATGTGCCGCGGCCCCGGCGCCTGGGGGTTGGTGTCTATCCTGTGAAGATGGTCGTCAGGTAAGACCCAGGGGCCATTCTCAGGGTGGTTTCTCACGGCTGACCACAGGCAGGTTTCTTTCAGGGGCGACCAGACCTGTGCCATGAGCTACCTCACGGTGTTGCCCAGGGGCATGGAGTGTGTAGTGTTCAGCATTGATGGGTCCTTCGCGGCCAGCGTGTCTATCATGGGAAGCGACCCCAAGGTCCGGCCGGGTGCAGTGGATGTTGTCCGGTGAGTGCCACCTTCCACGAGGGCTATATCTCAGGGCTGGACCCTTCTAATGCCATCTCACCAGGCACTGGCAGGACTTGGGCTACATGATCCTTTACATCACGGGACGGCCGGACATGCAGAAGCAGCGGGTGGTGTCGTGGCTGTCCCAGCACAACTTCCCACAGGGCATGATCTTCTTCTCCGATGGGCTGGTGCATGACCCGCTGCGGCAGAAGGCCATCTTCCTGCGCAACCTCATGCAGGAGGTGAGTGGCCATCCTGGGGTGGGGACTCCATGCACTCTCCCCCTATGCCTGCCCTGTGTTTCAGTGCTTCATCAAAATCAGTGCGGCCTATGGCTCCACGAAGGACATCTCTGTCTACAGCGTGCTGGGCCTGCCTGCCTCCCAGATCTTCATTGTGGGCCGGCCCACCAAGAAGTACCAAACCCAGTGCCAGGTGGGTGGAGGCGGGGCTGGAGGCGGGGAGTTTGCCCTCCCCTGCCCTCCCCTGCCCTCCGCAGTTCCTGAGCGAGGGCTACGCCGCACACCTGGCCGCGCTGGAGGCCAGCCACCGCTCACGCCCAAAGAAGAACAACTCGCGCATGATCCTGCGCAAGGGCAGCTTCGGGCTGCACGCGCAGCCAGAGTTCCTGCGGAAGCGCAACCACCTGCGCAGAACCATGTCAGTGCAGCAGCCCGACCCGCCCGCCGCCAACCCCAAGCCCGAGCGGGCCCAGAGCCAGCCCGAGTCGGACAAAGACCACGAGCGGCCGCTGCCGGCGCTCAGCTGGGCGCGTGGGCCCCCCAAGTTCGAGTCGGTGCCCTGAGGGGTGGGCTGTGCTCAGAGCAGGGAGCGGGGGGCCCAATCAGGCTGCCTGCGGGGACGGGAGGGGGCTGCCCTCTCCCCGACACAGGCGTTTTCCTGCTTTTTCCCTCCCGTGTCTGTCCAGCAGTGTCCGACCAGAGCGGGGAGGGATCCTGCCCGAGCCCGGGGGGCTCCCTGAGCTGCGACGGGGTGAGGTCCGGGGATCTCGGTGCAGCCACTGCTGCCTCCCACGGGCCTGCGACCGCAAGCCCAAGTCAGGGTTCATGTTTGTGTCATCCTGGGGGCAGGCTTGCCCGGGGCTGAAGCGTTTGGGCAAAGTCGACCACCCTCCTGCGTCCCCAGGCTTCACAGCGAGCTAGGCAGGCCCTCAAGGGGGCAGCCCCAGCCTCGGCACCAAGCGCCGCTGGCAGGCACAGCCTCTGGGCTGTCTTGTGGAGGTGTGAGTGGCATTTGTGCCCGCCCTTCCTGTGGTTTGGGTCACCATTTTGGGGTTGGCGCTCTTATGGCAAGATGGCCACTTTCTGGGAGTGAGAGCACATCCCCGGGCTCATGTTACGCCGTCTCTGTCCACAGCCCTCGGGGGTGGGGTCTGGTGCTGACGGTCTGTCCTGCAGCTGTCCATTGTCCCCAACCCCCGTTGTCCTCAGTGTCCTCACCATTTCCCTGTGGCCCTGGAGGCCAGGGCTTCCTCTTCCCGGAGCCCTGCCTCATGCCCTCCCTTGGGAGGCTGCAGCCTTGGGCTCTGGCTCAGCTGGGCTGGCTGTGAGCCCCTGAGCTGGTTGCTTGCCCTCTCTGGGCTCCGTCTTCCTTCTGTTATTGGAGGGGTCCCCCTAGCTGAGATTGGTGTGAGTCTTTGACTCCCAAGATGTCCTGCAGTTTGGCCCATTGAGGCTCTTCAGGCCTAAGGGTCCCTCCGAGTGTCCTGTGACCCACACCTTTCACACAGCCTGGGAGAGGGGGTCTGGGTGGGCTGGAAAGGAGGGGCTCTTAAAGGAGCCTCTCTGGGTGGGCTGGGAAGGGATCCCTACTCCACGGAGAGGTGCAGCTGGTTTGCCTTGCACTGCGTGTCCCAGGGACAACCCACTCAAACTGGGTGTCCTAGGGACAACCCACCTCCCTCTCCTGCCAAAAGGTTACTGATTGGGCTCCCCATAACCCCAGCTCTGCCAGGACCCTTTTATCCTTTTTGGCTCCCAGAGGCATAGAGCTGAGATTCCAGGGTTCTAGGGGTTCCTGGAAGTTTGGCTCCAACTGTTGTATTCTCTTCCCTTTCCCCTGCTGCTCAGTTTGTGCCCATAACCTCCTCCTGGGTAGTCCCCTGAGGTTGGCAGGACTTGGCCCTTCTGGGGCCCCTAAAGCCTGCTCAGGCCCTCCTGCTGCTGAACCTTGGCCTGGGCACTGCTTTCCTGCATCCTGGAAAACCCCGACTCCCTGGCCCAGGCCCACACCTGCTGTGTGGGGCTGCCCACGTGGCCACTGAGCCCCCATAGGCTGCCATCAAGGCCGGTCCCAGCAATTTCAGCCAGGCTGCCCCAGGGCCCAGACGTCTGTATACACAGCAGGCACCTGTGTCAGCTCAGTGTCGCTTCTGCTCAATGTCTACCTCTCGCGGCTCCCATGCAGCCAGTGACGCTGCTGGTGGGGGCGGCTGGCACCGCCGTTGTGAATTGCCTGGCAAATTGGGTGCCCTCCTGGGGCTGGAGGGGTCTGGGCTCCTAACCCCCATCCCTGCTCTCCCCACTAGAAATGTGTCTTCAGTCTGCCAGCTCTTCTGCTCTACTTCCAGTGCTGCATCCTGCACTCAAGCCCAGGGCTGCTGGCGAGTCTATGGGGAGGAGTGCGGATCAGGCTCAGCCTCAGCCTCAGCCTCAGCCTCCTCTATGGTCCTGTCTCCTGGCGGTTCACAGGTGCCCATCCCCCCTTTAACATTTCACAGTTCTTGGCTTTCCAAAGGCACCAGCTCATATGGCATAGCCACCCCAACCCTAATCCTTCCCCCAAATATCCTGATTTAAACTTGGGCAGACTTAGTCTGATTCTTGAAAACTCTACCATCTCCTTCTTGCAGAAGGCACTGGTTACACTAAAATGATAAAATAATTAGTATGGGGTACTTTGCTCCCAGTTACATTCCCTCTTCCCTGAGAACCCCAGGCTAGGCGAGAGAGGGAGAGGGAGAGAGAAAGAGAGAGAGGGAGAGAGAGAGAGAGAGAGGGAGAGAGAAAGAGAGAGAGAAAGAAAGGAAGACAGAGGAAAGAAAGGAAGACAGAGAGAGGAAGGCAGAGAGAGAGAGGGAGAAAGAAAGACAGGAAGGCAGAGAGAGAGAGAGAGAGAGAAAGGAAGACAGAGAGAGAGAGAGAGGAAGAGAGAGAGAGAGAGGAAGAGAGAGAGAGAGCTCATGAGCCAGGATCCCTGGGGAATTTGAAGTCAGTGTGACCAGGGTTCTGTGGCTCTGGGGTCAGAGCTGGGACACAGGACCCAGCAGGAGGGCCACCACCCCTTCCTTTTGGAAACAGCTCTGGTTCCAAGCAGCAATCAGGTAGGAGGATCGGGGCTTTGGCTGATGATGCACACACAAGATGCTGATGGTGTACGGTGAGATATTGTGAACGCAACAACTGGAGCTGTAGTTGGCGTGTGTGAGTGTGTACCTGCGGTTCTGTTTAGTGGCGAGACAAGGTATGTTTCAGTACTGCTTTCACGGCAACTGTGTAATGCATATGCTCTTTCTACACTAGCGGTTTGCTCAGTTTTGTCTGTCCGGTTAAGTTGGAGAAAGAACCAAGTTGTGTTGTTCTCTGGAGGGGGTGCTGCTGCCTCTCCTTGAGTAGTTCTGTGACCCCCAATCCAGCTGTTTTGTAGAGAATCCTTCTAGCTTCTGGTATGCCTGCTCTCCAGCAGCTGGAAACAGATCTTCCTGCCTGACCAAAGCTCCTTGTTTCTTGCGTGGCATGTTTGTTCTTCCCGATCCGGTGGCTGTCGTAGCCGAGGGCCTGCCTGCCACCTTCCTTTATCATTTGCCCTGTTGGGGTTCAGGGTGCATCCTTAGCCCAGGACCTGCTCTTCCAGCATCATGGGTTTTTTCCTAAAGATCTCAACGGCTCCCTTGGGCTCCATAAAATATTTCTTTTTTAAAAAAGCAGACTCCTTTCATGCATTGGGATGAACGGCCCTCTTGTCTGGGTGCTGGGCTACAGCAAACAAATGTGTTTGAATCCCAGTATTCCAGAGATTCCTGGCGGTGGGCTGTCTAGAAGAGGCGAGGCTGGATCTCACGGTTTTTAAACTGTATTTTTACCCCTTTGGGACCCATACCTGTGCCCTGGAGTCTTTCATGAGGCACGTGGGTCCTCTGCATCCTCACTCTCCCCCCTAGCCCAGGTGCAGCCCCGGGAGGGGTGCCCTGACCCCGCCTTAAACAACCAACTTTCCCACCGAATCCCATCGGCGGGCGGGGGGGGGGGGTTTGGGTGCCAAGTGCCCTGGAAACCTATTGTCTTTTGGCTCAGCCAAAAGAAACATTCCCTCCTTCCTTTCCTTCCGGGCTTGGGGGAAACCTTCGTAAAAATCATAGTTAGGGTTAAGTCCAAGCAGTGAGGCCTGACCTGGGCTCTGCTCTCCTTGTTGAGACACTAACAGGCAGTTGGGAGGAAAATCTGCATTTGACTCCACCCTCTTTGGGGCAAAGGAGAAACAGGTGACCCGAGGGGGGGCAGGCCAGAGGAGGGCGACTCGTGCACAGGGACCCCCACCCTTGGACCCCGCTGTCCTTTTCTAGTTGTTTACTTGGTGGTGGCAGCCAGTCTGACCTTGTCTGTGGTCTGACTGTTCCTAAGTGTGTAACTTTCAGTATTATCTGTGACAGATGGTTCTGTGGTGAAAAAGGTTTATTATATTCCTTATGGCTGCCTTGTACAAAATCCGTTAGAAACGCTAATGTAAGATATCAGATTTCTAACAAGACAAAAACAGCATTATGGAGTTAAAAGATTTTTACAACTGGGTCTTGATTTTGATGTGAGCTGGTTTTTAGCTCTCAAATGTTGTCACTTAAATAAAAACCTTCTTTGCCTTTACAATGTGTTTTGGTCTGAACTAAGTTGAGAAA